CCCCAGGGAGCCGAGCGGCGGCCGCGCGGAGCCGGGCGGGCTAGGGGAGCCGCAGGCGAGCCAGTCGCGCCCCTGAGGCTAGGCCACTCAGGGTGCAGGACCCGGCCAAGGAGGAGGAGGATGGTGAGGAGCGGAACCCCCTCGTGGGCCCGAGGGGCAGACAGACAGGAGTGCTTCCTAAGAATTACATCACGCTGCGCAACGCTGCGGCTCTCGGACTCCCTGGTGCAAAGGGGGGTGGGGTAGGGGCTGTGTGTGTGTGTGTGTGTGTGTGTGTATATATGTGTGTTGGGGGGAGGGGACTTAGAGCAAGAGCCCGGGAGAGAAGAAGACGCGCTCGGGGAAAACGCTCCATGCACATGGAGAAATTTCTTGCTCCGAACTGCATGCACCGAGAAACGAGCCCCCAGCACTTCCCCGCTGCTCCCCTCCCAGTGCAAAGCACCCAGCTAGTGAGAAACCCTCCAGCCCCACCTCAAGCACCGCCCCCCCTCCCCAAACACCGGCTCTGCACCCTCCAGCCCGGCTCCAGCGCCGCCGCGAGCTTTCCCCAGGACTGGCCCTGGCGGGGCGCCTAGAGCCCCAGTTGCATTGCTCCAGGAGAAAGGAGGGGGGCGGTGCATTTTGCAGGAGGAGGAGAAGGGGGGTGGGTGGTGGGGGAGAGAGAAAATTGCGCGGAGACCTGCCAAGCGCCACCGCCGCCGCCACCGCCGCTGCCGCCGCCGCCGCCGCCGCCTGTGAGCTCCGGCGGGCAGCCGGACTGTCGGCTTCCCGGGGCATCTGGGTCCGGCGGGGCACAGCCCTGGGCGCTGCCGAAGCCGCCGCCGCCGCCTCCGCGGCGAGTACAGGCGGCTTCCCCCGGAGCCTGTGCAGCTCCAGCTCCTCGGGGGTGGAGAAGTGGGGGGTGGGGTTGTTGTTTGGGGGGAAGAAGGGGGAGGGGGCAACGCCGAGAGAGTCAGTGGTTTCCATGGTGATGGAGCTGAAAGTGCAGGAAATTTAAAGGCTTGGACCCTGCGAGACAGACAAACCGGTGCCAACGTGCGCGGACGCCGCCGCCGCCGCCGCCGCTGGAGTCCGCCGGGCAGAGCCGGCCGCGGAGCCCGGAGCAGGCGGAGGGAAGTGCCCCTAGAACCAGCTCAGCCAGCGGCGCTTGCACAGAGCGGCCGGACGAAGAGCAGCGAGAGGAGGAGGGGAGAGCGGCTCGTCCACGCGCCCTGCGCCGCCGCCGGCCCGGGAAGGCAGCGAGGAGCCGGCGCCTCCCGCGCCCCGCGGTCGCCCTGGAGTAATTTCGGATGCCCAGCCGCGGCCGCCTTCCCCAGTAGACCCGGGAGAGGAGTTGCGGCCAACTTGTGTGCCTTTCTTCCGCCCCGGTGGGAGCCGGCGCTGCGCGAAGGGCTCTCCCGGCGGCTCATGCTGCCGGCCCTGCGCCTGCCCAGCCTCGGGTGAGCCGCCTCCGGAGAGACGGGGGAGCGCGGCGGCGCCGCGGGCTCGGCGTGCTCTCCTCCGGGGACGCGGGACGAAGCAGCAGCCCCGGGCGCGCGCCAGAGGCATGGAGCGCTGCCCCAGCCTAGGGGTCACCCTCTACGCCCTGGTGGTGGTCCTGGGGCTGCGGGCGACACCGGCCGGCGGCCAGCACTATCTCCACATCCGCCCGGCACCCAGCGACAACCTGCCCCTGGTGGACCTCATCGAACACCCAGACCCTATCTTTGACCCCAAGGAAAAGGATCTGAACGAGACGCTGCTGCGCTCGCTGCTCGGGGGCCACTACGACCCAGGCTTCATGGCCACCTCGCCCCCCGAGGACCGGCCCGGCGGGGGCGGGGGTGCAGCTGGGGGCGCGGAGGACCTGGCGGAGCTGGACCAGCTGCTGCGGCAGCGGCCGTCGGGGGCCATGCCGAGCGAGATCAAAGGGCTAGAGTTCTCCGAGGGCTTGGCCCAGGGCAAGAAGCAGCGCCTAAGCAAGAAGCTGCGGAGGAAGTTACAGATGTGGCTGTGGTCGCAGACATTCTGCCCCGTGCTGTACGCGTGGAACGACCTGGGCAGCCGCTTTTGGCCGCGCTACGTGAAGGTGGGCAGCTGCTTCAGTAAGCGCTCGTGCTCCGTGCCCGAGGGCATGGTGTGCAAGCCGTCCAAGTCCGTGCACCTCACGGTGCTGCGGTGGCGCTGTCAGCGGCGCGGGGGCCAGCGCTGCGGCTGGATTCCCATCCAGTACCCCATCATTTCCGAGTGCAAGTGCTCGTGCTAGAACTCGGGGGCCCCCTGCCCGCACCCGGACACTTGATCGATCCCCACCGACGCCCCCTGCACCGCCTCCAACCAGTTCCACCACCCTCTAGCGAGGGTTTTCAATGAACTTTTTTTTTTTTTTTTTTTTTTTTTTCTGGGCTACAGAGACCTAGCTTTCTGGTTCCTGTAATGCACTGTTTAACTGTGTAGGAATGTATATGTGTGTGTATATACGGTCCCAGTTTTAATTTACTTATTAAAAGGTCAGTATTATACGTTAAAAGTTACCGGCTTCTACTGTATTTTTAAAAAAAAGTAAGCAAAAGAAAAAAAAAAGAACAGAGAAAAGAGAGACTTATTCTGGTTGTTGCTAATAATGTTAACCTGCTATTTATATTCCAGTGCCCTTCGCATGGCGAAGCAGGGGGGAAAAGTTATTTTTTTCTTGAAGTACAAAGAGACGGGGGAACTTTTGTAGAGGACTTTTTAAAAGCTATTTTCCATTCTTCGGAAAGTGTTTTGGTTTTCCTTGGACCTCGAAGAAGCTATAGAGTTCAATGTTATTTTACAGTTATTGTAAATATAGAGAACAAATGGAATGACTAATCATTGTAAATTAAGAGTATCTGCTATTTATTCTTTATAATATCCCGTGTAGTAAATGAGAAAGAAGTGCAGAGCAGGATTAAAGAAAACCACTAAAACCGACTGCGCTCCACACTGATTTTCTGTGTTGGTGA